CTGTAATTTCCGCCTCCCGGGTTCACGCCATTCTTCTGCCACAGCCTCCCGAGTAGCTGGGACTACAGGCGCCCGCCACCACGCCCAGCTAATTTTTTGTATTTTTTACTAGAGACGGGGTTTCACTGTGTTAGCCAGGATGGTCTCGATCTCCTGACCTCGTGATCCCCCCACCTCTGCCTCCCAAAGTGCTGGGATTACAGGCGTGAACCACCGCGCCTGGCCTGTCTGCATTTTTAAATAGAGACGGGGTTTCACCATTTTGGCCAGGCTGTTCTCGAACTCCTGACCTCAGGCGATACTCCTCGGCCTCCCAAAGTGCTGGGATTACAGGCGTGAGTCACCACGTCCGGCCGGGGTCACCTCTTGATAAGTTGCCTCCTGCCCTGGGGGATACTGTCCAAGGAGCCTCAGCCTTCTGAGGTACGAGGGGAAATTCAGGAAGCTAACGTGGACACCAGACATTGTCGAAGTCGATCCTGAGCGCGAGGCACCAGCCTGAGCCCAGTCTGCAGATGGGAAAACTGAGGCTCCAGGCGGCGAACACCCTGCCCTGTGGTCACCCAGCACAGGTCCGGAGACTCCGATTGTCACTTCTGTTTATTGAGTTACAAGTTGAGATGTGCAGGTTCGGTGGCGCCAGCCCCCCCATCCCCCCCCCTTGGGCAAAAATAGCTCCCAGCGCCGAGGAATGGGGGGTAGGAAGGGTCTCGGATAACGGGATGGGGCCTCGAGGGTCCCTGTGGGGCTCGTGGGTCCCAGGATCAAGCACGGCTGACACGGAAGACAGCGGGGTGGGGGGCCTGCCTTGGCCGTGGCGTTGGGGGGAAGGTGAGGGAGAGCTTCTGTACAAGGTCATCTTCCGTGAGGGTCCCGGCTGCGGCCCCAAAACGCCGATGGGCCCCGCGGGACGGAAGCGGAGAGCGGAATGTCCGCTGGGCTCCCTCGGATGCCACGCCCCGCCCAGGCAGCCTGGGGGCGTCTCCCTGACCTGGCCCCGCCCACCGGAGCGAACGGCCCGCCCAGGTGGTCTGCGCTGCAGACCTGGCGCAGGCTCGGGCCTCCTCCTGCTGCGGCTGTGCTCACCAAGCGATGCCCCGCCGGCCCAGCGGCTACTTCTTGTCTTCTGGAGGCGCCGGCAGTGGCTCCGGTAGAGCCTTGGGCGAGGGCTCGGGCTCCCAGAGCAGGAATTCGTGGAGCAGCGTGTTGACCGTCTCAGGGCATTCCAGCATCACCATGTGGCTGCCCTCGTCGATGAGCTTCAGGAATGCCAGGAGCAGGATCTGCAGAAGACGCAGGGCTCAAGGTAGGCGGGGGCAAGAGGGTGGAGAGAGGCCACTGTTCAATCTTGCCTTTCTTCCTGGATAAAGGAGAGAATGAGGCCACTTGGTAGTGGTCAAGCCCTGGGGACCAAGCCTTCCATGGAGGGGTTCTTGGTAAGTTTTAGGTTGTATTACCTGCCCTTTAAGAAACTACATTTCCCATAATCCTTTGTTCCAGGGCTGGAGCGGCTCTGGGCTCCGGAATCGCCCGCAGCCGGTACTGCGGGACCCACTGCGGATATGGCTGTCTTGGCTGGATCCCTGTTGGGCCCCACGAGTAGGTCGGCAGCGTTGCTGGGTGGCAGGTAAGTCCTCAGGGGGACCCTTCCCCAAATCATGACCTTTCTCGCCGTCCCTCTACCCACGCAGGTGGCTCCAGCCCCGGGCCTGGCTGGGGTTCCCAGACGCCTGGGGCCTCCCCACCCCGCAGCAGGCCCGGGGCAAGGCTCGCGGGAATGAGTATCAGCCGAGCAACATCAAACGCAAGAACAAGCACGGCTGGGTCCGGCGCCTGAGCACGCCGGCCGGCGTGCAGGTCATCCTTCGCCGAATGCTCAAGGGCCGCAAGTCGCTGAGCCATTGAGGATCGCGACGCAGTCGGCGGGACCCTCATGGAAGCATCGCCCTCGCCTCGGACCTTGCCTGGCGCTATTTTTGCAGGGAGCTGGGGAGCAGGAACGCCTCGGACCTGAGTGCTCTCCATATTGTGGGGTTGAAGTCTGGATGGGAGCTTGCCAAGTCCCTTTTTAGGCTTTTTAATTAGGAAGCATTTCGAACCTGCGCAACAGACCAAAGAACAGTACAAAGAACATCCGTGTACCCAGTACCCTGACTACCGACTACCTACAACCCGTCCCTGCCCCATCCTGAGTTCTTTTGAAGCTGATCTCAGGCATCGGATTATTTCTTCTGTAAATATTTCAGAATGTATCTCTCCAAGATGAGAGCTCATTAAAAGACAATTACAAAGCTTATCACATCCAAAAGAATTATCAATAATTTTGAAATATTATTAAACGTGTAATAAATGTTCAAAGTTCCACTTGCCTTATATGTGTCATAACTCTTTTTTTTTTTTG